CCCCAGGACTCTGCCCTCTGTGCTCCTGGGAAACCTATAGGCCAGCCCTGGGGAGGCCTCAGAGTGAAATCTCCCTGGGGTGTCCTCAGCCAAGTGCTCCAAGATGCCCCCTCTGGGGGGTGGAGATCAGGGATGCTGTCCTGAGGCCAGCCTTTGAACTGGTCTAGAAGCATGTAGGATGGGCACAGAGAGCTGGCAAGAGCTTGTGTGTGAAGTAGAGAGGGGCTCAGGTCAGGGTAGATAGAGGAGGGGCATCAGGAGAGTCCTTGGGGACCCTGCTGCAAGCTCTGCTCTGGTTCTGGGGACCAAGAGGAATACCAGGCATTTCACCCATCATACATTTACTTCTTAAAATGCCTGCAATGTAGGTGTGAGAACCCGAGGTGAAATAACCTGCATGAGGTTGCACCCCTAATCAGTCAAGCTGGGATTTACACTTGGAGCTGATGCTGCCAGAACTCTGTCTACTGCACTTGGTCTTGCTCATGGAAGGATTTGGACAGAGCAGGGGCAAGATCAGCTTTGCCCTTTAGAAGGAATCCCCTGGCAGCTGCCTGGGGGAGGGAGTGCAGGAGAAGAAAGTCCATTGAGGAGCCCCCAGCAGGGGTGCTGGATGGAGGGGCTGGCTAGAGATTTTTAGGAGATAGAATGGGCTGGGGTTGGGGCCTCTGAGACCCCAAGTGTTCCTAGCTTTGGGAGAGACACAGGTTGAGGGGTGGGTTGGAGGTACCTGTACATGTAACTGTCAGGTAGAGTCCGTTTGGCCCCCTCATGACGCTAATACTGTGTATAATGCCCCAGGCACTGAGGGCTGAGGTGACAGAGATCGAGGCAGTCAGGCAACAGGCTGTCATCTCAGGGTGGTGCACTGATGCCAGGAGGCTGCCTTTGCAGACCATGCTCAGTTACCTGGACTAGTTCAGGACCGTGACCTTTCCTCTCAGTTCAGTTCCTGCTTACCAGGGAAACATCCCCTTCCTTGTCCTGCCGGTGTCCTGCTGGGATTTTTTTTTTTTTTTTTTTGAGGGGGTATCTCACTCCGTTGCCCAGGCTGCTGGAGTGCAGTGGCGCAATATCACTGCAACCTCCACCTCCTGGGTTCAAGCGATTCTCATGCCTCAGCCTCCCGAGTAGCTGGGATTACAGACACGCACCACGACGCCCGGCTATCTGCTGGGATTTTGTGGAAAGAAGCTGCAGCAGCCAAAGCTTGGGAGAGACAAGGGGCAGGGCATGCTTGCAAGGGGTTAACCATGACAGGTTACAATTACGACAAGAAGCTCTTTAGGCAGTGAGGCTCCAGAGAGAGCTTCTGTGGGTTGATAGTCAAGCATTCCCCAGGTAGAGCACGGAGAAAGGAGGCTCAGGACAATGGTCCTGGGACCTTGTTTCCATCCACGACTCGAGGCATCTGAGACTTGCTAGGGACTACACACACTCTAGAGAAACAGTAGGGGAGAGTGGCCTATGACCAGCCCCAACCTATGCTCAGGTTGTCCTTTCCCGGATCTCAGAGAAGGTGTACTACATGTTTGTATTGCCCCTTATAGTTTACAAAGCACCTTCCCAAACATTATACCCTGTCACTCAAGGTCAACATGATCACTGTTGAGGTTTATTCCTGCCCAGATCCAGGTATCTGGTGCAGTCACCTTGCTATCCCCTTGCCTAGATCTTTCATCTCACTATTGGCAACTTCCCTCAGCATATTAACACACAGGTTTCTACCATGGTTAATTTTAAAATTAAAAAAGCCCTTGAATCTCAAACCTCCTTAAATAACTGTCTTCTCTTTTAGCAGGAACTCTGCCATGTCTTTCTCTGCACTCCTCTAGCCTTGTGGACTGCCTTTGTTTTGTACCACTTTTTTTGTTCTGTTTTGTTTATTTGTTTGAGAGGGAGTCTTGCTCTGTCACCTATGCTGGAGTGCAGTGGTGCGATCTTGGCTCACTGCAACCTCCACCTCCTGGGTTCAAGCCATTCTCCCGCCTCAGCCTCCTGAGTAGCTGGGATTACAGGCATGCACCACCACACCCAGCTAATTTTTTTGTATTTTTAGTAGAGGCAGGGTTTCGCCCTGTTGGTCAGGCTGGTCTCGAACTCCTGATCTTAGGGGATCCACCTGTCTTGGACCTCCCTAAGTGCTAGGATTACAAGCGTAAGCCACCGCGCCAACCTGTTTTTTTTTTTTTTTTTTTTGATGTAGTCTCGCTCTGTCTTCCAGGCTGGAGTGCAGTGGCATGATCTCGGCTTACTGCAACTTCTGCCTCCCGGGTTCCAGTGATTCTCCCACCTCAGCCTCCTGAGTAGGGGATTACAGGCGCGCACCACCACGCCCAGCTAATTTTTTGTATTTTTAGTAGAGACGGGGTTTCACCACGTTGGCCAGGCTGGTCTCGAACTCCTGACCTCAAGTGATTTGCCTGCCTTGGCCTCCCAAAGTGCTGGCATTACAGGTGTGAGCCACCGCATCCGGCACTTGTACCACTTTTCTGAAACCATTCTGACATAGACATTGGTGATGTCTCGAGACCAGCTCCTAAATCCGCAGCACACTCTCCAACCCCAGTGTTACCTGGCCCTGTTATTTTTAACACTGGAAACTGTCCCCACATTCTTGAATCCCCCCAATCTTGGCCTTCAGGGCCCACCTTCTCCTGGCCTTCTTCCTGCTCCCAGAGTGCCTTCCAGACTTCTGGGGCTTTGCTCCCTGGCTCAGTGCTGGCCTACACCCCCAGCACCCTTGAAAACTGATGATCTCAATCTCTCTCCATCTAGTGCTTTTTTTTTTTTTTTTTTTTTTTTTAAGGAAAGAGTCTCGCTCTGTCACCCAGGCTGGAGTGCAGTGGTGCAATTACAGCTCACTGCAACCTCTGCCTCCTGGGTTCAAGGGGGTTCTCGTGCCTCAGCCTCCCAAGTAGCTGGGATTACAGGAATGCATACCGCACCCAGCTAATTTTTGTATTTTTAGTAGAGATGGGGTTCCACCAATTTGGCCAGGATGGTCTTGAACTCTTGGCCTCAAGTAATCTGCCCACCTTGACCTCCCAAAGTGCTGGGATTACAGGCATGAGCCACCTTGCTTGGCCTCCATTTAGTGCTTGAGAGGTATCTTCCTCTGGTGTTTCCCAAAGCAACTATTTTCCCCAAGCAGTCTCCCCCTATCATGTTAACAGTGTCACACGCACGCTGGTGCCCAGTCCAGCATTATCCCTTGTCCCCACCACCTGACCTCATCTGTATGAAATTTTGCCAGTTCTTTCCCAAACCCTGCCCAGGCCTTCCTACTGGTTCCAAGCCTCAGGCCTTTCAGGCTTCATCCTCCCAGTCCCCAGCTGCTCCCCACATTGCACCCAGAGGTGGCAAGAGAAGGGTCCATACTTAAGGTAGGAGGGGGTTGCAGGGCTGAGGCATAGGGGGCTGGAGTATGCTGGGGAGTAGAGGCAGAGCAGGGACTAGAGTGAGGCCAGAGAGGGACCCAAGGCACAAAGGGAAGGAGGCTGTCACCCTCAGGGCTGTGTACTTGCTGTTTGTGCCCTTCATTTGTGCCCTACGTGGCTCTCTGTCCTCATCCTAGTCCTGGCCCTTGCTTATGGGGACAGACGGGTCCAAGGGAGGAGGGTGGCGAAGTGCTCTTCTCCACACCTGTGGGGACAGATGCTGAGAATGGAATTCTACAGAGACAGTGGACAGGCTTGGTAGTGAACTTTCCAACAACCTAGAGCTCTCATTCCTGGTGTGGGGGCCAGAAGACTCCCGAAGGACAACAGTTTTGTCAGGTGCCCTTGGTCTGGGCCAGGGACTCAGCATTAGAACTGGGCATCTGGGTAGAAGACGGTCTGTGGGGCCATAGGGTGCCACGTGGGCCCCTTAACTTGATAGGGAAGGAGGGCTCCCTGCCTGGTTTATGCAGGGTGTAGTGGGAAAAGGCCTGAAGGGCGCCCTCTCCCATTTCCCACACACTTATTTGAGGGTCTAACCCGAGGCAGACACTGCCTGGTGCTCCTGCCCGGCTGCATTATGCAGATCTCTGGGGCAGGTGTTCCCAGGTGCGAACTTGAGACAAAGGAACGAGGAAGCACGGCCTCCCTGAGCACAGGTAACCCGAGGCCTGGCTCCCCCTGCGCTTGTGGGCCGGCCTTGGGGGAGGGGGACGCGCACCCACAGAAGGACTCAGAGGGCTTCACGGTAAGCTGAGCAGGGTCAAGGTCCACAGGGAGAAGGTAGGTCCTTCATTCCTCCCATTTCGCAGAGGAGAAAACTGCAGTCCGGGATGGCTCAGTCGGCCCCTCCAAAGTCGCGCAGCTGGTTCGGGCCGAGCCCCGACTGCGAGAGTGAGGCACATGGCCCCTGCAGACCGGGCCTCGGAGGGTCCCAGGCTTGAGGACCCGTCGGCCCCTCAACCCCTTGGAAAGGCAAGGAGAGAAGCCTGCGCTGGTAGTGAGCTACCTATCTCTGCCTTCCCACCTGTGCCCACAGTGCCCCCCTGGCTTAGTCATGGCGAAGCTGGAGACGCTGCCTGTGCGCGCTGACCCAGGGCGGGATCCTCTCCTGGCCTTTGCCCCACGGCCCTCCGAGCTTGGACCCCCGGACCCCCGCCTGGCCATGGGCAGCGTGGGCAGTGGGGTGGCCCATGCCCAGGAGTTTGCCATGAAGAGCGTGGGTACCCGCACAGGGGGTGGGGGCAGCCAGGGCAGTTTCCCTGGCCCCCGAGGCAGTGGCAGTGGGGCCAGCAGGGAGAGGCCGGGCCGCTACCCCTCAGAGGACAAGGGTCTCGCCAACTCCCTCTACCTCAATGGTGAGCTGCGGGGCAGTGACCACACCGATGTCTGTGGCAACGTGGTTGGCAGCAGCGGAGGCAGCAGCAGCAGTGGTGGCAGTGACAAAGCCCCACCGCAGTATCGTGAGCCCAGCCACCCACCCAAGCTCCTGGCCACCTCTGGCAAGCTAGACCAGGTCAGTCCGCAGGGCCTGAGACCCTCACAGCCTGACCCCCAGCCCCCTCCTGCGTTTCCTGCAGTGCTCAGAACCACTAGTTCGGCCGTCGGCCTTCAAGCCTGTCGTACCCAAGAATTTCCACTCCATGCAGAATTTGTGCCCCCCGCAGACCAATGGGACTCCTGAGGGACGGCAGGGCCCTGGTGGCCTCAAAGGCGGACTGGACAAGTCTCGGACCATGACTCCAGCGGGTGGGAGTGGGAGTGGCCTCTCAGACTCAGGCCGGAACTCCCTCACAAGCCTGCCCACCTACAGCTCCAGCTACAGCCAGCACCTGGCACCCCTCAGTGCCTCCACCAGCCACATTAACCGCATTGGCACTGCCAGCTATGGTAGTGGTAGTGGCGGCAGCAGCGGTGGGGGGTCGGGCTACCAGGACCTGGGGACCTCCGATAGTGGACGGGCCTCCAGCAAGAGTGGGTCGTCGTCATCTATGGGGCGGCCAGGCCACCTGGGCTCTGGGGAGGGCGGAGGTGGAGGCCTGCCTTTCGCGGCCTGCTCACCGCCCTCCCCCAGTGCACTCATCCAGGAGCTGGAGGAGCGGCTGTGGGAGAAGGAGCAGGAGGTGGCAGCTCTGCGGCGCAGCCTGGAGCAGAGCGAGGCGGCTGTGGCCCAGGTACTGGAGGAGCGGCAGAAGGCGTGGGAGCGGGAGCTGGCCGAGCTGCGGCAGGGCTGCAGCGGGAAGCTACAGCAGGTGGCCCGACGTGCCCAGCGCGCCCAGCAGGGCCTACAGCTGCAGGTGTTGCGGCTGCAGCAGGACAAGAAGCAGCTGCAGGAGGAGGCGGCCCGGCTGATGCGGCAGCGGGAAGAGCTGGAGGACAAGGTGGCCGCCTGCCAGAAGGAGCAGGCCGACTTCCTGCCCCGGATAGAGGAAACTAAGTGGGAGGTGCGGGCTGGGGATCTGGGCCTCCCCTCTGCCCTGGCTTCTCCTCTCACCTGTTCCTGCCCAGGTGTGCCAGAAGGCTGGCGAGATCTCCCTCCTGAAGCAGCAGCTGAAGGACTCGCAGGCGGATGTGTCGCAGAAGTTGAGTGAGATCGTGGGACTGCGCTCGCAGCTGCGGGAGGGCCGGGCTTCGCTGCGGGAGAAGGAGGAGCAGCTGCTCAGCCTGCGGGACTCCTTCAGCAGCAAGCAGGCCAGCCTGGAGCTGGGCGAAGGCGAGCTGCCTGCCGCCTGCCTCAAGCCGGCGCTGACCCCCGTGGACCCGGCCGAGCCACAGGATGCTCTGGCCACCTGCGAGAGCGACGAGGCTAAGATGCGCCGTCAGGCCGGGGTGGCCGCTGCCGCCTCCTTGGTTTCCGTGGACGGGGAGGCGGAGGCTGGCGGGGAGAGCGGGACGCGGGCCCTGCGGCGGGAGGTGGGGCGGCTGCAGGCCGAGCTGGCGGCTGAGCGGCGGGCCCGGGAGCGCCAGGGTGCCAGCTTCGCCGAGGAGCGCCGCGTGTGGCTGGAGGAGAAGGAGAAGGTGATCGAGTACCAGAAGCAGCTGCAGCTGAGCTACGTGGAGATGTACCAGCGCAACCAGCAGCTGGAGCGCAGGCTGCGGGAGCGCGGGGCCGCAGGGGGTGCAAGCACGCCCACTCCCCAGCATGGCGAGGAGAAGAAGGCCTGGACCCCCTCCCGCCTCGAGCGCATTGAGTCCACAGAAATCTGATCGACCTGGGCACTCGGCATTTTGACACATGTCCTGTCAAAAGGCCAGAGTCCCCAGTGTCCCCTCCCCTCCATCTCTCTTCCCCATAGACCCCATAACCCCAGACCAAAGAGGTTCTCTAAGCAGCTGTGACCAGGTTCCTCCCTCCCCACCTGCCCTCCTAGCTCCAGCACTGCCCCCGTGGCAGCCCACTTGGACCCCCCTAAAAGGAGGGAATAGGAGGAGGGCAGGGTGAGTGGGGGCAATCCTAGGTGGTGGGGGAGTCATGCTCCCTTTCTCGGCACCCCCTTGTTGGAGATGGAGGCAGCAGACGTGCAGTGCCATAAGGTGCCCCAGTCCTTCTGGAGGCCTGGGCTGCTACTGTTGGCCACCCTGTGTCTAGTGATGCTCTCTGTGCTCACCTCCTAGGCCATGGAGCCTGAGGGGGCCTGCACCAGGTTTGCTGAAACTGACAGAGCCTGGGCTCCAGACCTCTCTCCCTCCTACAGTGCTCTCCCTCCCTGGGCAGATTGGCAGGACAAGTGGGAGCAGATGGCCTGCCTTTGGCTGAGAGGGCTACCTGCCCAGCCCCTCCCCCAACAAGATCTCTTGGACTCAGGCCTCAGAGCCTGGCCTGGTTGTGAGTGTGTGTCCCTGTGTGTGTGTTGCGGGAGGGGAGGACTGGGGCTGGAAGTCCAGCACCCAGGGAAGATCTGTCCTCCTGTTCTTGGGAAGCGTTGCCTGACGGCTTCTCGGCTCTACCCTCACCCTTCTGGCCAGGATCCCGCAGGGCAACAGCCCCATCTGCTTGGCTGACCCCACACCCAGGACCACTGTCCGGCTCTAACACAGCTATTAAGTGCTACCTGCCTCTCAGGCACTCTCCTCGCCCAGTTTCTGAGGTCAGACGAGTGTCTGCGATGTCTTCCCGCACTCTATTCCCCCAGCCTCTTTCTGCTTTCATGCTCAGCACATCATCTTCCTAGGCAGTCTCTTCCCCAAAGTCTCACCTTTTCTTCCAATAGAAAATTCCGCTTGACCTTTGGTGCACTGCCCACTTCCCAGCTCCACTGGCCCAAGTCTGAGCCGGAGGCCCTTGTTTTGGGGGCGGGGGGAGAGTTGGATGTGATTGCCCTTGAAGAACAAGGCTGACCTGAGAGGTTCCTGGCGCCCTGAGGTGGCTCAGCACCTGCCCAGGGTAGGCCTGGCATGAGGGGTTAGGTCAGCCAATGTCAGCTGCTTCTCTTGGGGCCCTCTCAGAGTCTATCTCCCCAAGACAGGAAGGGAAAAGCAAATTTCTAATTCACCAGCAATAAAAATTGGAGGAGGCTTGGCCCTCAGCCCTTATATCTCTCTCTTTTTCACTCTCTTCCTCCCACCCCCAAGACTGAGTTTTGGGGGGCAAGGTGGAGAGAGCTGGCAACTACTGTGAGCAAGTCCCCTAGCCCCTGACCAGCCTCCTCCCATGACTGGTGACTGTTTAATGAGCTGTGCATCCCCCACAAAAACATGAGTGCCCCTCTGTGTGGCCTCTAACCCTCTGCACAGCCCTTCTGGGTGGTCCTCACCAGGTCTCTGAGCTGGGTGGGAGGCCATCCTGGCGACCACTGCCCATTCCATTCACCCCTCACTGTACCTGCCCTAGAACCTGGGCCTAGGCCACAGGGGCAGGGAGAAGAGAAGGCATTAGTAAGAAAAAAATAGAAAAAAATATGAACAGACTCAGCTTTGGGACGTCCAACCACAAAAGAAATTATATATAAATATATATAAATATATATCTCTACCATATGTGATGGAAAGACTTTTTGTTTTCCTTTCCCAAAGAAATAAAACGGAAAAAGCCTCTTGAGTGGTATTCTTTGGCCTGCTTGTGTCTTTGCAGGTGCG